TAACGTGCTCGCCTTACAGATCCAAAGAGTCTGCTTCGGGCCTCCCTTCTCTTTGCCACCCTCCTTTGTCTGGCCTTCCCGATTAATTAAATATTAATCTACTCATGCCTTTTCTCCAGATTCCTCTTCAGACAGAAGAGGTTGAGCTGTGAGAACTGATCTCATTCTTAACCTGATTCTTATTCCCCATTCTGACCCTAGTATGTGACTGCCATTGCCAACAAAACCCCAGCGATGGACTCCATTACCTTTCTCTGGTTGTGCCTGGTCTTTCAACATGGGCATTAGAAAGGCACACAATATTGCAAACCTTTTGATTTTATCTAGGGTAATAATACTTAGTAACAGTAACAATAGCAGCAACAACTGATCTCATATATTTAATGCAATCCTAGAAGGTAGTTATCATTTTTATTACCCACCTTTATCTTCTCCATCCTCATAACTAGGATGGAGACACTGAGGCTCAGAGAGGACAGGTTGCCTGCTCGAGACCATATAGCTCCTAAGTACCAGAGTCAATGTTTGAACCGAGTCTTACCTGCAGTAGGAGAATTATCTCAGCATGACTTTGAAACTCTTTCTGTGAGCTGCCCAATATGTTTTGCCTGGGCCCTTTGACTACAGTGAGATTTCTGGTTAGTATTGTGAAGCAGTTAAATAACTTAAATTTACATTAAACATTTCTGGTTTTACTTTGATGATGACTTAAGAAAATGAATATAAACATATTTAGCATCATTGGGATAGCCAGTTTGTAACTGAACAGATATAAACATAAGAAGTTTGCATCTTATTTTATATTCATGAATATTCAGAAGCCATATATAACAACAATAATTAAAGTGCAATACCAGTAATAGTCCACATATTACTTAAATTTGACTAACAGTATTCTTGTTGTTCTAGAAATGAGATGACCAGCTCTTTCAGAATATACAGCAACTGCCTCCACATAAAGCAGTGCCAGGTTTAGGAGATTTACGGTAAAGCCATGTTTCCAAGGAGGTCTGTACAAAAAGCCAGACTTCTGCTGGCAGTTACTGAGAGAGATAGGCTTTCCATCCATGGCAGCCATTTACTTTTGCTCTGGGAGACGTTTGTAATAGAAAAGGCACAACTGGGGTATTTATTCATTCCCCCCGTTCCTCTAGTGTTTGGTGGCGTTGCCGTTGCAAGTGCGCAGGGCTAAAATGGACTGGTTATCTTAGGATCATGGAAAACCTGGAATCAAGGCTCAAGAATGCCCCCTATTTTCGTTGTGAGAAGGGAACCGATTCCATCCCTCTATGCCGGAAGTGTGAGACGTGTGTCTTAGCCTGGAAGATCTTCTCTACCAAAGAGTGGTTCTGCAGGATCAATGACATATCACAGAGGAGGTTTCTAGTTGGCATTCTGAAGCAGTTAAATAGCTTATATTTGTTACACTATTTCCAAAATATCCTTCAGACCACACAGGGAAAGGATTTCATCTATAACAGGTCCCGGATCAACCTCAGCAAGAAAGAGGGGAAAGTTGTGAAGTCCTCCTTGAACCAAATGTTGGATAAAACAGTAGAACAGAAGATGAAAGAGATCTTGTACTGGTTTGCGAACAGCACCCAGTGGACCAAGGCGAATTATACTCTCTTACTGCTGCAGATGTGCAACCCCAAATTACTGCTCACTGCTGCCAATGTGATCAGAGTCCTGTTTCTGAGAGAGGAGAACAATATCTCAGGTAAACAAGGCCACAGGCAGAGACTAGAGGGCCCCCGAAGACCAGAAGGCAAGGCTTCAGAAATCTGTAAGGAACTGCAGTTGTAGACAACATAGGTAGAGCAACCTTGTCTTGGTCTTCTGTGTTTCAGGGCTCAATCAAGACATCACAGATGTGTGTTTTTCCCCTGAGAAAGACCACAGCTCCAAGTCTGCGACCTCACAAGTCTATTGGACAGCCAAAACTCAGCACACATCCCTTCCTTTGTCCAAAGCCCCAGAAAATGAACACTTGCTTGGGGCAGCATCTAACCCTGGTAAGTGAACTTTCAGCAAGAAAGCCAATATGCAACCACGTACCTTTCTCTGGCTTCACTCTAGAGGAACCATGGAGGAATTCACTCCGGTGTATATCCGAAATGAATAGGCTGTTTTCTGGAAAAGGAGACATAACCAAGCCAGGGTACGATCCCTGCAATCTATTGGTTGACCTGGATGACATCAGAGACCTGTCTTCTGGGTTCAGCAAATACCGAGACTTCATCCGTTACCTGCCCATCCACCTCTCCAAGTACATTCTAAGTATGCTGGGGTGTATGAGGGGATTTCCCAGACACCTCCCCTCTTGGCCCAGTTCTGGGGTTTCTGGGTCCATCTTTTTTTTTCCAGGAATGCTGGATAGACACACCCTGAACAAGTGCGCCTCTGTGAGCCAGCACTGGGCCGCCATGGCTCAACAGGTCAAGATGGACTTGTCAGCGCACGGCTTCATTCAGAACCAGATTACCTTCTTGCAGGTACTTCCTGCAAGTCTGAAAGGGGAATGTCTATTTTTATTTTTTATTTTTTGTCTTTTTCCAGGGGTCCTACACAAGAGGAATTGATCCTAATTATGCCAATAAGGTTTCTATCCCAGTTCCTAAAATGGTAGATGACGGGAAGAGCATGCGTGTGAAACATCCGAAGTGGAAGCTGAGAACGAAGGTGGGTTCCAACAGCATCTGGGGCAAGTAGCTCTGAGCTTTAACTTCAAATATTCCCTTGTTAGAATGAGTACAACCTGTGGACTGCATACCAGAACGAGGAAACGCAGCAGGTCCTGATAGAGGAGAGAAATGTTTTCTGTGGGACCTACAATGTTCGCATTCTCTCTGACACGTAGGTACTGGGGTCAGAATCTGGGTCTCTAGTTCATGGATAATCCTTTTCCCCTGGCACTCAGGTGGGATCAAAACCGAGTCATCCACTATTCCGGGGGAGATCTGATAGCTGTGTCATCTAATCGAAAGATCCATCTTCTGGACATCATACAAGTGAAAGCGATACCCGTTGAATTCCGAGGCCATGCTGGGAGTGTCCGGGCCCTCTTCCTGTGTGAGGAGGAAAACTTTCTCCTAAGCGGGAGCTATGACCTAAGTATCAGGTGAGGAGTCCAAAGGCATCATGATCCCTGTCACTCTCACATTCTTTTGGCCTGATTCCTGCAGATACTGGGATCTGAAAAGTGGGGTTTGCACACGAATCTTCGGTGGTCACCAGGGGACTATCACTTGCATGGACTTGTGTAAGAACAGGCTCGTATCTGGAGGAAGAGATTGCCAGGTAAAAGGTGAGAAAGAAGTGCCTTAAATTTTCTAAGAACCCATGTCTTCCTCTCTCTCCCTCCTGTTCAGTATGGGATGTAGACACAGGGAAGTGCCTGAAGACGTTTAGACACAAAGACCCCATCTTGGCCACCAGGATCAATGATACCTACATTGTGAGCAGCTGTGAGCGAGGGCTGGTGAAAGTGTGGCACATTGCCATGGCCCAGTTGGTAAAGGTAAGTGGGCAGTGGGCTACCTTGGCGGAAAGTGAGTTGAAGACAGTGGTATCTTTTCTTGCAGACTCTCAGTGGCCATGAGGGAGCCGTGAAATGCCTGTTCTTTGACCAGTGGCATCTCCTCTCAGGAAGTACTGATGGCCTGGTCATGGCCTGGAGCATGGTGGGGAAGTACGAGCGCTGCCTGATGGCCTTCAAGCATCCCAAGTAGGTGCCTGTGAAGCCCGGAGCGATGAACCTGGGTACTGCCTGCTACTCTGTTCCCTTCCAGGGAGGTGCTCGACGTGTCCCTTCTCTTCCTCCGGGTCATCAGCGCCTGTGCAGATGGCAAGATCCGAATTTACAATTTCCTCAACGGGAACTGTATGAAGGTGTTAAAAGCCAATGGCAGAGGTGATCCTGTGCTGTCCTTCTTTATTCAGGGCAACAGGTGGGTGGTAGGTGTGGAGGTCAGAACTGTGATTTTGTGGACAACCCTGTTGTTTCGGTTCCAGGATGGTGGTCAACACAGAGAGCAATGTTCTCATGTTCCAGTTTGAGCACATAAAGTGGCAGTATGCCGTGGAAAAAACGAAACAAAAGAAGAATAAGGAGAAAGAGGAGGAAAAAGAAGAAAATAGTCTCATGGAAATTCTCTCTAAGTGTAATATTCAGGTTCACAGCCCAAGAGAGTCTGTATCCAGTAAACAAACTGTGATCCAAGAGCTCCTACCAGGCAAACCTCCCAAGTCCCGAGTACTCCTGAAGCCGGCCAAGTTCTCTTCAGGTAAAAAACTGAAATACCAGCAAGTTCAGTGATGACTACAGCTTCTTCCTCAATCTCAATTTAGCAGTGTTAATAGAGGAACTTCAAAGTCAAGGAAAGTCAAAATCACCCCGAAGAGATGGTAAGAAGAGAGTTTATTCTGTTCATAAGGGATTCTCTCACTCTAGTTTCGTATTGTTTTCCAGCAGGCCACTACCTTTGCTTGTCTTTGAGAAACTGGAATGAATACAATGCCTGGCTTCTCCCAAGAGTGACTGGTTTTCCTTAATTGTCCCTTTTCTGACTTGAGGCCACAGAGGGAGAACCTTTCTAAGGTTTGCGTTTCCAGTTTTTGGCTGACTGCCTGGATTTTTTAAAATTTTCTTTTTTTTGAAAAAGCAGATGATGTGGAGAAAGCACAAAAACAAGGACAATTGGAAACTCCTGGAAAACTGCCCAGTCACCCAAAGAAAAAGTCTTGGAAAATCCCTATGTCACCTGACCAATTCCTCCTGACTGTTAGCGCCCTGCAGCACGCCCATAATTCCGGGGAATTTGCCTATCCCTGTAGGCCCCAAACAGAAATTACTGATGTCTGGGGACCTTCAATTTCATACCCAAGGAAGGTCTTGAATTTCAAAGGAAAATCAATCCAACGTGCAGTTGATCGGTTGAGATTGAGCAATCCTCCTATAGATGTGAAACGAACCAGTATTCCCCTTGAAATCCAGAAACTGCAGCCCAACTTGAAGATCTCTTTGCACAGTCCTAGAGTCCAGTCCACCATACCCCAGCCCATGATTATCCGCTCCAGGTTCTCTGGCAGCTTAAAGGGTGGAGACCAAGTGACCAGTTCAATTGAAAGGGCTGTGTGCAGTACGGGTCCCCTGACCAGTATGCAGGTCATTAAACCAAACCGCATGCTAGCTCCACAAGTGGGCACAGCCACCCTGTCTCTTAAGAAAGAACGGCCTCGCATCTATACAGCCCTTGATCCTTTTAGAGTGAACACTGAGTTCGTGCTGTTGACCGTGAAGGAGGAGAAGGAGCACCAGGAAGCCAAGATGAAGGAATATCAGGCCAGGGAGTCCACTGGAGTGGTTGATCCAGGAAAAGTCAGCAAAGCTGCATGGATCAGGAAGATCAAAGGCCTGCCTATTGATAATTTCACGAAGCAAGGGAAAACAGCGGCCCCTGAACTTGGACAAAATGTATTTATCTAAACCAGCCTTGGGAAATTACAATGTTTTACAATAAACAGAAAGCCAAGCGGATGTTGCTATTTGGCCTTTTTTTTTTTTTTTTT